ACCACGCCCGGCTAATTTTGTATTTTTAGTAGAAAAGGGGTTCTCCATGTTGGCCAGGCTGGTCTCCAACTCCCGACCTCAGGTGATGCGCCCGCCTCGGCCTCCCAAAGTGTTGGCATTACAGGCATGAGCCACCGCGCCCGGCCCATATACTTTTAATACATGTGGAATTAATAAAAACGTCCATGCCTCCAATTCCGTGGCTATTTTACCGTCTTCCTTTTTCGGACAAGTCCCTCAAAGGTAGCGCTCTTGGCTCCTTCCTTTGCTTATCCCCTAACCCTGTCCTCCTGAGGTGCCCCCTGGATTTCCTCCAACCCCGGCAGGGTCTGCCTTTCCGGGATGATACAACGACCTGCCCTGCATGCCATATCCCAGGCGCGTGGGCACCAAAGTGTGGAAAAACCGATGAATGACGTTTTCTGTTTCCGATACTCTGCCTGCCAGAATCCCCTGCCGCACCGCCCCACCACGAAGCACATGGAACCCACGGACTACACGAGGACAGAGGTCTGTTCTCCCTTTACCTCTCCCATTTCTTTAACTATGCTTCTCTCGGCTGGCATGCCCTTTCCTCATCTCACTCCACACACGAACAGGTTTAGCAAATAATATGCACGCTGCTGGGACGGGCCCAAGCATTTCCCTCCCTTGATAGGGCGGAACTAAAATGCAAGCCCCACAGTTGTCAGCAAAGGACTTCCCTGTTACCATGGTAAAGCCGCTGCGCCTTTATTGTGGTTGAGGAGTACTTGCATCAACCTAAGAGAAAATTAATAAGAAGGAAGTCTGCAGGCTGAAACCCTTCAAATTAGCCTGGACTCGCCTGCATCTGGCTCGGAACAGAGTTAATCTCAGGAGTGAGAATATAGCCCTCCGGTGGACGCAACTCGCGCCTGCGGCTAACAGAATGTCTCCAGGGGAGGGGCTCTGCGTCCGTTCCGCCCAGGCCCTTCCGGCTCACGCGCCGTACGGAAGCGTGCTCAGCGCTGGGCTTGTGCTCCGTACGGAAGTGTGCTTTGGCGCACCGGAAGCCGACTCAACAGAGCTATGGCGGGTTTGACTGTGAGAGACCCAGCGGTGGATCGTTCTCTACGTTCTGTGTTCGGTGAGAGGAATTCGTTGTAGTCAAGCTTCGGGAGAATTTTAATGTTACCTATTTTCTTCCTTAGTGGGGAACATTCCTTATGAAGCTACTGAAGAGCAGTTGAAGGACATCTTTTCTGAGGTTGGACCTGTTGTTAGTTTCAGGTGAGATCCCCTTTTCCTTCATGGTGGGAGCTATTTGTTCCTGACACTTGGTTCTGCTCTCCAGATTGGTATACGATAGAGAGACAGGAAAGCCAAAGGGTTATGGCTTCTGTGAATACCAAGACCAAGAGACAGCACTTAGTGCCATGCGGAACCTGAATGGGCGCGAATTCAGTGGGAGAGCACTTCGAGTGGACAATGCTGCCAGTGAAAAGAACAAAGAAGAGCTGAAGAGTGAGTACAAATCCAACTTGGATGCAGTATGACCCTAACTTTCTTGTACTTTCTTCTTGATTAGGCCTTGGCACTGGTGCCCCTGTCATTGAGTCACCTTATGGAGAGACCATCAGTCCTGAGGATGCCCCTGAGTCCATTAGCAAAGCAGTTGCCAGCCTTCCACCAGAGCAGATGTTTGAGCTGATGAAACAAATGAAGGTGGGAGGAGGCATTAGGTTATGAATAAAGCAAGTATTAAACCTGAATCTGCTTATCTTCTCAGCTCTGTGTCCAGAATAGTCCCCAGGAGGCACGGAACATGTTACTTCAGAACCCTCAACTGGCTTATGCTTTGCTGCAAGCACAGGTAGTGATGAGAATTGTGGATCCGGAAATTGCCCTGGTGAGTGCTTCTGGTTCTTTTATGGAAATGGTACAGCTCATAGGTTTGTCTTTTCACTTTTTAGAAAATTCTGCATCGCCAGACAAATATCCCAACGCTGATTGCAGGCAACCCTCAGCCAGTCCATGGTGCTGGGCCTGGCTCAGGATCCAATGTGTCAATGAACCAGCAGAATCCTCAGGCCCCTCAGGCCCAGTCTTTGGTAGGGCTTTATCCCTTAACATTTTTTTGTATATATACATACTCTGTTTTTTTTGCTTGGTCAGGGTGGAATGCATGTCAATGGCGCACCTCCTCTGATGCAAGCTTCTATGCAGGGTGGAGTTCCAGCACCAGGGCAAATGCCAGCTGCTGTCACAGGACCTGGCCCTGGTTCCTTAGCTCCTGGAGGTAAGTTTCATTTAGTCTTCACCATTTCAGTAGTGTTTTTTCTTGTCTGCCCTTTATCTTCTAGGAGGAATGCAGGCTCAGGTTGGAATGCCAGGAAGTGGACCAGTGTCCATGGAACGGGGGCAAGGTAAATAAATATTAATGTCTGACTAATGTTAATCTTTCTCCTTTTGAACTTACTGCTTACCTAGGAACCCTACAGCACTCGCCCGTGGGACCCGCCGGGCCTGCATCAATTGAGCGAGTTCAAGGTACCCATTGTATCTGTGGGTTTCCTTTTGCTCAGCAGTAACTCCCCGTTTGTTTCCCTGTCAGTGCCGATGCAAGACCCCAGAGCAGCTATGCAGCGGGGATCCTTGCCTGCGAATGTCCCAACCCCTCGAGGCTTGTTAGGAGATGCTCCGAATGATCCACGGGGAGGCACTTTACTTTCTGTAACTGGAGAGGTAGAGCCTAGGTAAGCACTAACATAGAAGGAAACAGTTGAAGTTTTAAAATACAACGTTTTTCTCCATCTCCAGAGGTTACTTGGGACCACCTCATCAGGGTCCACCCATGCACCATGTCCCTGGCCATGAGAGCCGAGGACCACCCCCACATGAACTGAGGGGAGGGCCATTACCCGAGCCCAGACCTCTAATGGCAGAACCAAGAGGACCCATGCTAGATCAGAGGGGTCCACCCTTGGATGGCAGAGGTAAGGGGAGATCACATTGCAAATGCCATAATACATAATGGTTTTGTTACATTTTTCTTTATAGGTGGAAGGGATCCCCGAGGAATAGATGCACGAGGGATGGAGGCCCGAGCCATGGAGGCAAGAGGGTTAGATGCCAGAGGATTAGAGGCCCGTGCAATGGAGGCCCGTGCGATGGAAGCTCGTGCAATGGAGGCCCGAGCGATGGAGGCCCGTGCAATGGAAGTCCGAGGGATGGAGGCCAGAGGCATGGATACCAGAGGCCCAGTGCCTGGCCCCAGAGGACCTATACCTAGTGGAATGCAGGGTCCCAGTCCAATTAACATGGGGGCGGTTGTCCCCCAGGGATCCAGACAGGTATGTGTAACACTGACTTCTGGCATCCAAGTCAAAAATCTCTCTTTTCTCTTTGTACACATAGGTCCCAGTCATGCAGGGAACAGGAATGCAAGGAGCAAGTATACAGGGTGGAAGCCAGCCTGGCGGCTTTAGTCCCGGGCAGAACCAAGTCACTCCACAGGATCATGAGAAGGTAAGCAACACTGTCTGACTGCCTCCTTATGCAACTCACTACCTTTTTTTTTTCCTCTGCACAGGCTGCTTTGATTATGCAGGTTCTACAACTGACTGCAGACCAGATTGCCATGTTGCCTCCTGAGCAAAGGCAGAGTATCCTGATTTTAAAGGAACAAATACAGAAATCCACTGGAGCACCTTGATAGGTGAGCAAACTTAATCCCCATCTGAGTAGGACTCTAATGGCTTTGTCCTAACTTCTTCTTACAGGTTTTCAAAAATACCTGGCAAGAAATCTGGAAATTCTATAATTTTGTTGAAATATTGAAAAAAGATGACCTGCATCCTAACCCTTGAATGACTCAAATCAGTGCCAGGTGGAGGACTCCCATCACCTTCTCTCAGAACAAAATCACTTCATTTTATTGTCTTAGTTTGTATATTTTCTGTGACTTGAAATAAACTTTGAACACAATTTTAGTACACTGCAAATTGATACACATGACCTTTTTGCTTTTAAAAAGCTTAACACTAAGGGTGAAACCTTAGATGTGTTTTCTACCCTTACTGCAGTATTGTACTTTAACATATTGCCATAGTTTTGTTTTTAAGTTAACCACTTATTCTTCTTGATGATATTTGAGAATTTCTCAGAAGCAATGTTTTCTGGAACTTGGTTTTTGTTTAGTTTGCTTCCAGTAAGAATTATTATAAGGCTTTGCCCTCTGAAAATATTCTAGCACTTCGGAGTCTTCTAGGAGAAAATATCACATGCTTAGAGCTATAAAATGGTCAGAAGGCTAACAGAGCAAAGAGCCTAGCACAGCTGTGTGTTTAGTTTAGAAAAATCCAAATATCAAAATGCATTTGTTTCAATAGCAGGTCTGAACATGTATAATTCAGAGTTAAGACAAAAATTGTTTTAGCACTGGTTTGAGTGTGTCAGCAACACAAGAGACTGTTGACATTTACTTGTGTGTTCTTAAACTTATCAGTCTAGGCAGTCAACTTTGAAAGTTTAAAAAGCCACTGATTTTTCACATGCTCAAGATGAAATAAAAACAGAAATCAAATGAACAAAATACATTTCATCCTATCTTCCAGGCAGT